CAAAGACCCCACCTCTGGGCTTATTTACATCGCGAACCCGCCCTCGTTCAGCAACACGAGGGCCCCGCCCGCTCATTTGCATAGGGCGCGCCCAGTCACGGGCCGGGTCCTCGGGCTTCTCCCGAACCCCTTTTCTCTCTCAGGCGCGTCCTCCGCGCTGCGCGGGGCCTCCCCGTGGGATGAGCACGTGTCCGCTGCCGGCCTCACGACGGACGGTGGACGAGGCGGCAGGCCCCTACAGGCCCCACCCACGACGCTGGCGAGGGATCGGGCGGTCACCGGGAATCGTCTTAATGCGCGGCAAGGCGCGGGCCTCTCCCTCTCCGCCCGTGAGCCCCGGTGGGAGCGCGCCGGCGCCCAACTCAAGCGAAACCGCGGGCGTCCCGCCCCGCCCGGCCGCGCCCCGCCTCGCCTCACGCTAGACTGGGGAGGCGGGACCAATCAGCGAGCGACGTCTCCCTTCCGATTCGAGGCCCCCGATGCGCGGCTCACACCCCGAGCTTCCCTCGTGCTGATTGGCTGCGGGCGCCGCCGGTCCGGCCGGGAGGCGGGGCGGGCCGTAGGCAAAGGGAGGTGGGGAGGCGGTGGCCGGCGACTCCCCGCGCCCCGCTCGCCCCCCGGCCCTTCCCGCGGTGCTCGGCCTCGTTCCTTTCCTCCTCCGCTCCCTCCGTCTTCCATACCCGCCCCGCGCGGCTTTCGGCCGGCGTGCCTCGCGCCCTAACGGGCGGCTGGAGGCGCCAATCAGCGGGCGGCAGGGTGCCAGCCCCGGGGCTGCGCCGGCGAATCGGCGGGGCCCGCGGCCCAGGGTGGCAGGCGGGTCTACCCGCGCGGCCGCGGCGGCGGAGAAGCAGCTCGCCAGCCAGCAGCCCGCCAGCCGCCGGGAGGTGGGTGCGTGGCGCCGCGGCGGCCGGCGGCCGAGGGCGGAGGGCGGAAGCGGAGGTGGGCTGGCGGGGGAGGGCGCGGCCGTGCGGGCGGCCGGTAGGGCTGCGGGCGCGCGCCTGAGGGGAGGAGGGGCAGCGCGGGCGCGCGCGTCCTCACCCCCTCCTTCCCCGCGGGCGGCGGCCAGGCTCCCTCCCCTCCCCTTCCCTCTCCTCCCCTCCCCTCCCCTCTCTTCCCCTACCCTCCCGCGCGCCCGGGCCGCCGGCCGGGCCCGGGCCTGGGGGCGGGGCGGGAAGACGGCGGCCGGGAGTGTTTTCAGTTCCGCCTCCAATCGCCCATTCCCCTCTTCCCCTCCCAGCCCCCTCCATCCCATCGGAAGAGGAAGGAACAAAAGGTCCCGGACCCCCCGGATCTGACGGGGCGGGACCTGGCGCCACCTTGCAGGTAAAGCCTGGGCGCCCGCGGGCCTCCAGCTATCTCTACATCATCCTTTCAATATTTCTGCTAGGTTCGATACAAGAGGCTGTTTTCCTAGCGTGGCTTGCTGCCTTTGGTAAGAACATGTCGTCCATCTTGCCATTCACGCCGCCAGTTGTGAAGAGACTGCTGGGATGGAAGAAGTCAGCTGGTGGGTCTGGAGGAGCAGGCGGAGGAGAGCAGAATGGGCAGGAAGAAAAGTGGTGTGAGAAAGCAGTGAAAAGTCTGGTGAAGAAGCTAAAGAAAACAGGACGATTAGATGAGCTTGAGAAAGCCATCACCACTCAAAACTGTAATACTAAATGTGTTACCATACCAAGGTAAGTTTTGTTAGATCCCAGGTTTGATCAAACATCAATTTTTTGTTTTTCAATTTATGCACAGCACTTGCTCTGAAATTTGGGGACTGAGTACACCAAATACGATAGATCAGTGGGATACAACAGGCCTTTACAGCTTCTCTGAACAAACCAGGTGAATATTCTGCCCTCTGTCGAATCTTAGAGCCCTCCTTTCTTTTCCCCTTGCTTCCCAACAGGTCTCTTGATGGTCGTCTCCAGGTATCCCATCGAAAAGGATTGCCACATGTTATATATTGCCGATTATGGCGCTGGCCTGATCTTCACAGTCATCATGAACTCAAGGCAATTGAAAACTGCGAATATGCTTTTAATCTTAAAAAGGATGAAGTATGTGTAAACCCTTACCACTATCAGAGAGTTGAGACACCAGGTAGGAATATTGCAAGTTTTTTTCTTGGTTTTGCCATTAACTTGGATTTCTTGAACTTTTTCAGTTTTGCCTCCAGTATTAGTGCCCCGACACACCGAGATCCTAACAGAACTTCCGCCTCTGGATGACTATACTCACTCCATTCCAGAAAACACTAACTTCCCAGCAGGAATTGAGCCACAGAGTAATTATATTCCAGGTATTTTTGCCTTCTGAATCTCCTAAAACTTGAGCTGTGCTTGATTTGTTTTAAACTTTTGTAGAAACGCCACCTCCTGGATATATCAGTGAAGATGGAGAAACAAGTGACCAACAGTTGAATCAAAGTATGGACACAGGTAAAAAAAATGTCTTTGAAAATTCCTCAGTTACTTCATTTATTTTTAAATCCTTTTGTTTTAGGCTCTCCAGCAGAACTATCTCCTACTACTCTTTCCCCTGTTAATCATAGCTTGGGTAAGTTGCACATATGTTCCCCTCATCATTTTTTTTATTATTTTTTTATTTTTTTCTTTTTCAGATTTACAGCCAGTTACTTACTCAGAACCTGCATTTTGGTGTTCGATAGCATATTATGAATTAAATCAGAGGGTTGGAGAAACCTTCCATGCATCACAGCCCTCACTCACTGTAGATGGCTTTACAGACCCATCAAATTCAGAGAGGTTCTGCTTAGGTTTACTCTCCAATGTTAACCGAAATGCCACGGTAGAAATGACAAGAAGGCATATAGGTATGTTTTATTTTCCTTGTTGTGAAAAATAAACAAAACTAATCTCATTTGTATTTTGTTTCAGGAAGAGGAGTGCGCTTATACTACATAGGTGGGGAAGTTTTTGCTGAGTGCCTAAGTGATAGTGCAATCTTTGTGCAGAGCCCCAATTGTAATCAGAGATATGGCTGGCACCCTGCAACAGTGTGTAAAATTCCACCAGGTATGGATTCAATAATGTACATAAACCTATCATTGACAATTTCTTTTACCTTTTTTAATCATAGGCTGTAATCTGAAGATCTTCAACAACCAGGAATTTGCTGCTCTTCTGGCTCAGTCTGTTAATCAGGGTTTTGAAGCCGTCTATCAGCTAACTAGAATGTGCACCATAAGAATGAGTTTTGTGAAAGGGTGGGGAGCAGAATACCGGTATGAAATACATATTTGGTTCTTAAATTTCCTCATAATCATTTTCCTGTATTCTTTTAAACAGAAGGCAGACGGTAACAAGTACTCCTTGCTGGATTGAACTTCATCTGAATGGACCTCTACAGTGGTTGGACAAAGTATTAACTCAGATGGGATCCCCTTCAGTGCGTTGCTCAAGCATGTCATAAAGCTTCACCAATCAAGTCCCATGAAAAGACTTAATGTAACAACTCTTCTGTCATAGCATTGTGTGTGGTCCCTATGGACTGTTTACTATCCAAAAGTTCAAGAGAGAAAACAGCACTTGAGGTCTCATCAATTAAAGCACCTTGTGGAATCTGTTTCCTATATTTGAATATTAGATGGGAAAATTAGTGTCTAGAAATACTCTCCCATTAAAGAGGAAGAGAAGATTTTAAAGACTTAATGATGTCTTATTGGGCATAAAACTGAGTGTCCCAAAGGTTTATTAATAACAGTAGTAGTTATGTGTACAGGTAATGTATCATGATCCAGTATCACAGTATTGTGCTGTTTATATACATTTTTAGTTTGCATAGATGAGGTGTGTGTGTGCGCTGCTTCTTGATCTAGGCAAACCTTTATAAAGTTGCAGTACCTAATCTGTTATTCCCACTTCTCTGTTATTTTTGTGTGTCTTTTTTAATATATAATATATATCAAGATTTTCAAATTATTTAGAAGCAGATTTTCCTGTAGAAAAACTAATTTTTCTGCCTTTTACCAAAAATAAACTCTTGGGGGAAGAAAAGTGGATTAACTTTTGAAATCCTTGACCTTAATGTGTTCAGTGGGGCTTAAACAGTCATTCTTTTTGTGGTTTTTTGTTTTTTTTTGTTTTTTTTTTTAACTGCTAAATCTTATTATAAGGAAACCATACTGAAAACCTTTCCAAGCCTCTTTTTTCCATTCCCATTTTTGTCCTCATAATCAAAACAGCATAACATGACATCATCACCAGTAATAGTTGCATTGATACTGCTGGCACCAGTTAATTCTGGGATACAGTAAGAATTCATATGGAGAAAGTCCCTTTGTCTTATGCCCAAATTTCAACAGGAATAATTGGCTTGTATAATCTAGCAGTCTGTTGATTTATCCTTCCACCTCATAAAAAATGCATAGGTGGCAGTATAATTATTTTCAGGGATATGCTAGAATTACTTCCACATATTTATCCCTTTTTAAAAAAGCTAATCTATAAATACCGTTTTTCCAAAGGTATTTTACAATATTTCAACAGCAGACCTTCTGCTCTTCGAGTAGTTTGATTTGGTTTAGTAACCAGATTGCATTATGAAATGGGCCTTTTGTAAATGTAATTGTTTCTGCAAAATACCTAGAAAAGTGATGCTGAGGTAGGATCAGCAGATATGGGCCATCTGTTTTTAAAGTATGTTGTATTCAGTTTATAAATTGATTGTTATTCTACACATAATTATGAATTCAGAATTTTAAAAATTGGGGGAAAAGCCATTTATTTAGCAAGTTTTTTAGCTTATAAGTTACCTGCAGTCTGAGCTGTTCTTAACTGATCCTGGTTTTGTGATTGACAATATTTCATGCTCTGTAGTGAGAGGAGATTTCCGAAACTCTGTTGCTAGTTCATTCTGCAGCAAATAATTATTATGTCTGATGTTGACTCATTGCAGTTTAAACATTTCTTCTTGTTTGCATCTTAGTAGAAATGGAAAATAACCACTCCTGGTCGTCTTTTCATAAATTTTCATATTTTTGAAGCTGTCTTTGGTACTTGTTCTTTGAAATCATATCCACCTGTCTCTATAGGTATCATTTTCAATACTTTCAACATTTGGTGGTTTTCTATTGGGTACTCCCCATTTTCCTATATTTGTGTGTATATGTATGTGTTCATGTAAATTTGGTATAGTAATTTTTTATTCATTCAACAAATATTTATTGTTCACCTGTTTGTACCAGGAACTTTTCTTAGTCTTTGGGTAAAGGTGAACAAGACAACTACAGTTCCTGCCTTTGCTGAGACAGCAGTTACACTAACCCTTAATTATCTTACTTGTCTATGAAGGAGATAAACAGGGTACTGTACTGGAGAATAACAGATGGGATGCTTCAGGTAGGACATCAAGGAAAGCCTCTAAGGAAAGGATGCATGAGCTAACACCTGACATTAAAGAAGCAAGCCAAGTGAGGAGCCAGGGGAGATAAGCATTCCTGGCAAAGAGAATAGCATCAAATGCAAAAAGGTTCACACTAAAGGAAACTCCTGATTAGGTATTAATGCTTTATACAGAAACCTCTATACAAATCCAAACTTGAAGATCAGAATGGTTCTACAGTTCATAACATTTTGAAGGTGGCCTTATTTTGTGATAGTCTGCTTCATGTGATTCTCACTAACATATCTCCTTCCTCAACCTTTGCTGTAAAAATTTCATTTGCACCACATCAGTACTACTTAATTTAACAAGCTTTTGTTGTGTAAGCTCTCACTGTTTTAGTGCCCTGCTGCTTGCTTCCAGACTTTGTGCTGTCCAGTAATTATGTCTTCCACTACCCATCTTGTGAGCAGAGTAAATGTCCTAGGTAATACCACTATCAGGCCTGTAGGAGATACTCAGTGGAGCCTCTGCCCTTCTTTTTCTTACTTGAGAACTTGTAATGGTGTTAGGGAACAGTTGTAGGGGCAGAAAACAACTCTGAAAGTGGTAGAAGGTCCTGATCTTGGTGGTTACTCTTGCATTACTGTGTTAGGTCAAGCAGTGCCTACTATGCTGTTTCAGTAGTGGAGCGCATCTCTACAGTTCTGATGCGATTTTTCTGTACAGTATGAAATTGGGACTCAACTCTTTGAAAACACCTATTGAGCAGTTATACCTGTTGAGCAGTTTACTTCCTGGTTGTAATTACATTTGTGTGAATGTGTTTGATGCTTTTTAACGAGATGATGTTTTTTGTATTTTATCTACTGTGGCCTGATTTTTTTTTTGTTTTCTGCCCCTCCCCCCATTTATAGGTGTGGTTTTCATTTTTCTAAGTGATAGAATCCCCTCTTTGTTGAATTTTTGTCTTTATTTAAATTAGCAACATTACTTAGGATTTATTCTTCACAATACTGTTAATTTTCTAGGAATGATGACCTGAGAACCGAATGGCCATGCTTTCTATCACATTTCTAAGATGAGTAATATTTTTTCCAGTAGGTTCCACAGAGACACCTTGGGGGCTGGCTTAGGGGAGGCTGTTGGAGTTCTCACTGACTTAGTGGCATATTTATTCTGTACTGAAGAACTGCATGGGGTTTCTTTTGGAAAGAGTTTCATTGCTTTAAAAAGAAGCTCAGAAAGTCTTTATAACCACTGGTCAACGATTAGAAAAATATAACTGGATTTAGGCCTACCTTCTGGAATACCGCTGATTGTGCTCTTTTTATCCTACTTTAAAGAAGCTTTCATGATTAGATTTGAGCTATATCAGTTATACCGATTATACCTTATAATACACATTCAGTTAGTAAACATTTATTGATGCCTGTTGTTTGCCCAGCCACTGTGATGGATATTGAATAATAAAAAGATGACTAGGACGGGGCCCTGACCCTTGAGCTGTGCTTGGTCTTGTAGAGGTTGTGTTTTTTTTCCTCAGGACCTGTCACTTTGGCAGAAGGAAATCTGCCTAATTTTTCTTGAAAGCTAAATTTTCTTTGTAAGTTTTTACAAATTGTTTAATACCTAGTTGTATTTTTTACCTTAAGCCACATTGAGTTTTGCTTGATTTGTCTGTCTTTTAAACACTGTCAAATGCTTTCCCTTTTGTTAAAATTATTTTAATTTCACTTTTTTTGTGCCCTTGTCAATTTAAGACTAAGACTTTGAAGGTAAAACAAACAAACAAACATCAGTCTTAGTCTCTTGCTAGTTGAAATCAAATAAAAGAAAATATATACCCAGTTGGTTTCTCTACCTCTTAAAAGCTTCCCATATATACCTTTAAGATCCTTCTCTTTTTTCTTTAACTACTAAATAGGTTCAGCATTTATTCAGTGTTAGATACCCTCTTCGTCTGAGGGTGGCGTAGGTTTATGTTGGGATATAAAGTAACACAAGACAATCTTCACTGTACATAAAATATGTCTTCATGTACAGTCTTTACTTTAAAAGCTGAACATTCCAATTTGCGCCTTCCCTCCCAAGCCCCTGCCCACCAAGTATCTCTTTAGATATCTAGTCTGTGGACATGAACAATGAATACTTTTTTCTTACTCTGATCGAAGGCATTGATACTTAGACATATCAAACATTTCTTCCTTTCATATGCTTTACTTTGCTAAATCTATTATATTCATTGCCTGAATTTTATTCTTCCTTTCTACCTGACAACACACATCCAGGTGGTACTTGCTGGTTATCCTCTTTCTTGTTAGCCTTGTTTTTTGTTTTTTTTTTTTTTTTTTGAGAGGGAGTCTCGCTCTGTTGCCCAACCTGGAGTGCAGTGGTGCGATCTTGGTTCACTGCAAGCTCCGCCTCCCGGGTTCACGCCATGCTTCTGCCTCAGCCTCCCAAGTAGCTGGGACTACAGGCGCCCACCACCACACTCGGCTAATTTTTTGTATTTTTAGTAGAGACGGGGTTTCACCGTGTTGGCCAGGATGGTCTCGATCTCCTGACCTCGTGATCTGTCCACCTCGGCTTCCCAAAGTGCTGGGATTACAGGCATGAGCCACCGCGCCCAGCCTAGCCATATTTTTATCTGCATATATCAGAATGTTTCTCTCCTTTGAACTTATTAACAAAAAAGGAACATGCTTTTCATACCTAGAGTCCTAATTTCTTCATCATGAAGGTTGCTATTCAAATTGATCAATCATTTTAATTTTACAAATGGCTCAAAAATTCTGTTCAGTAAATGTCTTTGTGACTGGCAAATGGCATAAATTATGTTTAAGATTATGAACTTTTCTGACAGTTGCAGCCAATGTTTTCCCTACGATACCAGATTTCCATCTTGGGGCATATTGGATTGTTGTATTTAAGACAGTCAGAATAATGATAGTGTGTGGTCTCCAGAGGTAGTCAGAATCCTGCTATTGAGTTCTTTTTATATCTTCCTTTTCAATTTTTTATTACCATTTTGTTTGTTTAGACTACACTTTGTAGGGATTGAGGGGCAAATTATCTCTTGGAGTGGAATTCCTGTGTTTTGAGCCTTACAACCAGGAAATATGAGCTATACTAGATAGCCTCATGATAGCATTTACGATAAGAACTTATCTCGTGTGTTCATGTAATTTTTTGAGTAGGAACTGTTTTATCTTGAATATTGTAGCTAACTATATATAGCAGAACTGCCTCAGTCTTTTTAAGAAGGAAATAAATAATATATGTGTATGAATTTATATATACATATACACTCATAGACAAACTTAACAGTTGGGGTCATTCTAACAGTTAAAACAATTGTTCCATTGTTTAAATCTCAGATCCTGGTAAAATGTTCTTAATTTGTCTGTGTACATTTTCCTTTCATGGACAGACCATTGGAGTACATTAATTTTCTTAATCTGCCATTTGGCAGTTCATTTAATATACCATTTTTTGGCAACTTGGTAACTAAGAATCACAGCCAAAATTTGTTAACATCAAAGAAAGCTCTGCCATATACCCCGTTACTAAATTATTATACATCCAGCAGATTCTGGGATGTACTAACTTAGGGTTAACTTTGTTGTTGTTGATAATACTAGATTGCTCCCTCTTTAATTCTTCTTCTGGTGCAAGGTTGCTGCTTAAGTTACCCTGGGAAATACTACTACAAGGTCAAATTTTCTAGTATCTTACAGCCTGATTGAAGGTGATTCAGATCTTTGCTCAATATAAATGGATTTTCCAAGATTCTCTGGGCCATCCTTGACCCACAGGTGATCTCGCTGGAGTATATTAACTTAACTTCAGTGCCAGTTGGTTTGGTGCCATGAGATCCATAATGAATCCAGAACTTCACCATTGCTTAGATATAAGAGTCCCTTGGAAGAATAATGCCACTGATGATGGGGGTCAGAAGGTGTATTAACTCAACATAGAGGGCTTTTAGATTTTTCTTCAAAAAAATTTCGAGAAAAGTATTCTTTTACCCTCCAAACAGTTAACAGCTCTTAGTTTCTCCAAATATGCTCTTTGATTTACTTATTTTTAATTAAAGATGGTAATTTATTGAACAATGAAATCCGTAATATATTGATTTAAGGACAAAAGTGAAGTTTTAGAATTATAAAAGTACTTAAATATTATATATTTTCCATTTCATAATTGTTTTCCTTTCTCTGTGGCTTTAAAGTTTTTGACTATTTTACAATGTTAATCACTAGGTAACTTGCCATATTTCTGGTTCTATATTAAGTTCTATCCTTTATAATGCTGTTATTATAAAGCTGGTTTTTAGCATTTGTCTGTAGCAATAGAAATTTTACTAAGTCTCTGTTCTCCCAGTAAGTTTTTTCTTTTCTCAGTAAGTCCCTAAGAAAACATTTGTTTGCCACTCTTACTATTCCCAATCTTGGATTGTTCGAGCTGAAAAAAAATTTGATGAGAAACAGGAGGATCCTTTTCTGGTGAATATAGGTTCCTGCTTTAAGAATGTGGAAATCCATTGCTTTATATAACTAATATACACACAGATTAATTAAAATTGTGAGAAATAATTCACACATGACAAGTAGGTAACATGCATGAGTTTTGAATTTTTTTAAAAACCCAACTGTTTGACAAAATATAGAACCCAAATTGGTACTTTCTTAGACCAGTGTAACCTCACACCTCAGTTTTGCTTTTCCAACCCTGACTTGAAAGGCATATTTGTATCTTTTTATTAGTGATAGTGAAGCTGTGACACTAACCTTTTATACAAAAGAGTAAAGAAAGAAAAACTACAGCGATTAAGATGAGAACAGTTCTGCAGTTGTTGAACTAGATCACAGCATTGTAGGCAGAATAAAAAATGTTCATATCTGAGAATATTCCTTTCGCCATCTTTTCCCAAGGCCAGACCTCCTGGTGGAGCACAGTTAAAAGTAACATTCTGGGCCTTTGTAATCGGAGGGCTGTGTCTCCAGCTGGCAGCCTTTGTTTTAATATATAATGCAGGACTGTGGAAAACAGTTGGCATAGAATATTTTCACCTAAAAAAGAAAGAAAAGACATACAAAACTGGATTAATTGCAAAAAGAGAATACAGTAAAATACCATATAACTGGACAAAGCTAGAAGAACCTTTAGAAGATTTGTCTGAAAACAGATTTCAAGAGTGAGCTTTTATACACTGCTCACTAATTTGCTTGATTACTACCAACTCTTCTTAAAGTTAACACGTTTAAGGTATTTCTGGACTTCCTAGCCTTTTAGCAAGCTTAGAGGAACTAGCCATTAGCTAGTGATGTAAAAATATTTTGGGGACTGATGCCCTTAAAGGTTATGCCCTTGAAAGTTCTTACCTTTTCTCTAGTGATATTAAGGAACGAGTGGGTAGTGTTCTCAGGGTGACCAGCTGCCCTAAAGTGCCTGGGATTGAGGGTTTCCCTGGATGCGGGACTTTCCCTGGATACAAAACTTTTAGCAGAGTTTTGTATATATGTGGATTTTTCTGATAAGTAGCACATCAGAGGCCTTAACCACTGCCCAAAAGCGATTCTCCATTGAGAGTACATATCTTGAACTTAAGAAATTCATTTGCTCTGATTTTTAATCTTGTAAAGTTTTTGCTAAACTCAAAACAAGTCCCAGGCACACCAGAAGGAGCTGACCACCTTAGGTGTTCTTGTGATTTATCCTTACTTCCCTATGTTGTCATAGTTGCTTCTAAACTCAGCTGCACTATGGCTGTCAACATTTCTGATACTTATTGGGATATGTGCCATCCAGTCATTTAGTACTTTGAATGGAACATGAGATTTATAACACAGGTAATAGCTGAAGGTACCAGTATGGTGGTGAGACTCACACTTAGTGATCCAGCTAAGGTAACTGATGTTATAATGGAACAGAGAAGAGGCCAACTAGATAGCTAAGTTCTTCTGAACCTATGTGTATATGTAAGTACAAATCATGCGTCCTTATGGGGTTAAACTTAATCTGAAATTTACATTTTTCATAGTAAAAGGAAACCAATTGTTGCAGATTTCTTTTCTTGTGAGGAAATACATGGCCTTTGATGCTCTGGCGTCTACTGCATTTCCCAGTCTGTTCTGCTCGAGAAGCCAGAATGTGTTGTTAACATTTTTCCGTGAATGTTGTGTTAAAATGATTAAATGCATCAGCCAATGGCAAGTGAAGGAATTGGGTGTCCTGATGCAGACTGAGCAGTTTCTCTCAATTGTAGCCTCATACTCATAAGGTGCTTACCAGCTAGAACATTGAGCACGTGAGGTGAGATTTTTTTTCTCTGATGGCATTAACTTTGTAATGCAATATGATGGATGCAGACCCTGTTCTTGTTTCCCTCTGGAAGTCCTTAGTGGCTGCATCCTTGGTGCACTGTGATGGAGATATTAAATGTGTTCTTTGTGAGCTTTCGTTCTATGATTGTCAAAAGTACGATGTGGTTCCTTTTTTATTTTTATTAAACAATGAGCTGAGGCTTTATTACAGCTGGTTTTCAAGTTAAAATTGTTGAATACTGATGTCTTTCTCCCACCTACACCAAATATTTTAGTCTATTTAAAGTACAAAAAAAGTTCTGCTTAAGAAAACATTGCTTACATGTCCTGTGATTTCTGGTCAATTTTTATATATATTTGTGTGCATCATCTGTATGTGCTTTCACTTTTTACCTTGTTTGCTCTTACCTGTGTTAACAGCCCTGTCACCGTTGAAAGGTGGACAGTTTTCCTAGCATTAAAAGAAAGCCATTTGAGTTGTTTACCATGTTACTATGGGACTAATTTTTAATTGTTTTAATTTTTATTTAAACTGATCTTTTTTTATATGGGATTACATTTTGGTGTTCACTCCCTAAATTATATGGAAACCAAAAAAAGTGATTGTATTTCACATATGGACATATGATTTTAAGAGTACATGTTTTTGTTTTTTTAATTTGGTGTTACATAAAAGATTATCCTATCCCCCCGGGAGATAAATTTATACTACTTAATATAACCCCACAACAGGCGCACACCACACACTGCACAGTGCTATTTATACATTTTTATTTATTTCAGAGTTTGCCTATGCTACATTAGCGCTCTAATACATAAGATCTATGCTGTAAACAAAAACATCTTCAAAGTTGAAATTTGCTGAAATATACTTTTAACAAAATAACATTTTTAAGGCTCCATTGAAAAATACTAGATAAGATATAATCTCATATAATCAGTATGAATAATTTTAAAAATGAGAAATATTTAGGTCAGCCACACTTCCTTTGTGCCTTGCAAGAATTCAGTTCTGTGGATGAATCAGTACTGGTTAGCAGACTGTTTTCTGCAAACCATTTTAAACATGCTTTAGTATGCAACAAAAAGGGACCTCAAATGCTAAAATACACTATTTTACGTGGCATTGAATAGCCTTGGGACTGGTGTAGTTTTATCAACACTTTTTTATTAGGAAGAAACCCAAGAAAATTTACTGTAATTGCTACCACCTGCCACTGTATAAATAATCTAAAAGGGACTTCCCAACATTGAACAACAACATTGAGGGCTGACTCGAGATCCTTCTACATTGTCACCTCAGCCTGGCTTTGCCTGTCACTGCTTAGCTTGAAGTAGTGACACTGTTCTGTATCAGGAGATTTTTATAATGGCCCTAGCATCCATAATTCCACATGTTCATCAAATGGCTGAAGAGTATGAGAGAAGTATTAAGGTCTATGTTTGGGCTGTCTCCCCACTTGGCATATTCTGTTTTTCCCTCTTCAAAATAGATTGAAAGCCTCTTAGTGCAGGAAGCAGGCATCAGTATCAAACTGATGTCATCCAATGTAATTATTTTAAGCTCCAGGTTTGTCTAAGTTTGGGTGAAGAATGTTCAGGAACATGTTTGCAACATACAGTTATCCAGCTTACCCTTTGACAGATTCACCCTTCTCATCAAAATAGTAAGCCCAACCTAAAAATTATAAGTTTACAAATAAAGGAATAGAAAAACCCAAAAAGCTAATTTACACATAAAAATTATCTTTTGCTGCAATAAATAGGTATGGAAATATTTGTAGAATTGGTTTAACTGATTTTGTAAAACAAATGTCATGCTATTTTGCCATAGTGAGACATGCAGTAATTCTTAAAATCACATTAATAGAAGGCAAGAACATTGAATCAGACTTAGCAGATAACAGATTCAGTGATAAATGAACAATAGACTAAGCATACTTAGGAAGCTACATGAGAACAGAATGTATTACTGTGCTCCCGTCCAAACTGCATGACTTTATTGGTTATAGAATAAATGGAATTTGAGATGGGGATTTGCCAGTTTTTACAGTCTGTCTTCAATAGTTTTGTTGGCTGCCTCTGCACCTTTCTAAATGTTATGTGAAAATAAAATTATTTAAGTTCTAAAGTAGTTTAGGAAAGAGATGTGATGACAGGAAAAAGAAGTTAACTTCTGAACAGTTTGGTCCAGGAAGAAGATGGGCAGAATACAGTAAGCCCAGGGTTGAAGAATACATTCAATTTGGAGAGATGGAGAAGACCTTTGAAGAAGGTCAAAATGAGATCTTGGAACAGAACTCTCACCTGTGTGTCTGGATATACATGAAAACTGGACGGTGTTATTGAGCTACTGCTTATATGGTGAGCAGAAAATTGATAACCACAAGCCTGGTAGGTTCTGCTATGAAGCCCACATATAATCACAAGGCCTAGATAGCTTGGAGTTAAAAGCCAAGGATAGCTGTATAGTTTGGGTTCCATAGTTTGCAGTGAGATTGTGCTTCTGAGCAGTCATTTGGGGGCAGTGGTTCTGAGATTACAAGCCATAACCCAGCCAAGAACGGGCTACCTGTGGAATGAGGATGAGGAAGTTGCTACATATAAACCCTAGTGTGTGTGTGTGTATTAAGTGAAACTTAGTTAACTTTTTTGCTCACAGCCAAAGATGATTCATCTAGAGAAGCCATTGGAATTTTAGCAGAGTTTTGTATATATGTGGATTTTTCTAATAAGTAGCAAATCAGAGGCCTTAACCACTGCCCAACAGCGATTCTCCATTGAGAGTACGTATCTTGAACTTAAGAAATTCATTTGCTCTGATTTTAAATCTTGTAAAGTTTTTCTTCATGAGAGGTCTTGCCTCTAAACTATATTGTGGCAGTATTTGATCAAACTACATAAGTACCATGTAAATAAGATTTTAATACAAATGATGACTCACTTCTAAATGGTTTGCCATTTAGAAATGTGCTGCTGTGAGAAAAACGAATTTTTTTTTTTTTTTTTTGGAGACAGAGTCTTGCTCTGTTGCCCAGGCTGGGGTGCAGTGGGGCGATCTCGGCTCACTGCAGCCTCGCCTCCTGGGTTCAAGTGATTCTCCTGCCTTAGCCTCCTGAGTAGCTGGGATTACAGGCACACACCACCACGCCCAACTACTTTTTGTATTTTTAGTGGAGACAGGGTTTCACCATGTTTGCCAGGCTGGTCTTGAACTCCTGACCTCAGATGATTTGCCTGCCTCGGCCTCCCAAAGTGCTGGAATTACAGGCGTGAGCCATCATGCCTGGCTGAAAAGTGAAAATTTAAGCCAGCTTACCACCTGGAATAAAAATGTTTTATAGGAATGTCTAGGTTGCTCTTTTATATTGAAAAAAAACTTATTAGTGTCTGTTTTACCCAAGAACCACAAGCTACTTCATTTCAACTTTTAAATCATGAATAATAACGTGTTATCACCACATTTAAAAATGTACATCGTCAATCACAAACACATATTCTAAGGAATTGAATTTTATAGAGATAATTGAATGCTTTCATCTGTAAAAGAATTAGTGGCCTGCAAACCACTGTGGATTCTTGCTATGCTTTGAAGTTGTCAGTGGGGGAATTTGCTGCTGCAAGTTACTTAGACTTGTAGGCAAAGGGAAATTCAAATTTTTAATTCTAAAATGAAAACCACTGACAAAATTTTATACTCTGAAAGTTTGGTTGTTAGCTTAGTCATTATTTTCCTGTTCTTTATCATTTCGGAATTCAGATGCTTAAATTTAACATACAAATTATTTGTTGGTAAAACATAAAACATAAAAAGCTACATTTGGTAAACTAAATTTTAGGATTCAAAGTCTCTAACAATTTCTATGTGACATGTCATACGGTGCAGTTTTTATTTGCCAAAGTGTCTACTTCATACTGCCTATGCACTGCTTCCCGTTTTTAATCTCTCTACCCCAACCCCCCTATAATTAAATAAACCCCTAGAAAACTGCCTTCTTTTAGAATACCTAATTGATTACTTTAAATATTTTTTCAGAATCAAAATTACAAAAGGGAGAGATACCTAAGAATCTGGCTTGTTTATATTCTTTAAAAGATCGCATTTGATTGAAGGTGGGTGCATATTTTTTATATCCACTCTTTCCCCATTTGTATGTGACCATTGTAAAAGTGGATGTGCTTTTTTTTTTTTGCTGAGGTCTAGAGACAATGTTTTAGAGATACAGAATGAAACATTTATGGGTAAAATACAATGGGTAAGACTTGCTTCAAAATAGTATGTGACAGAGGAAGTAGATGGAGGTATGAATGAATAGGACATTGATGGTTGTTTGTTGGGATTGGGTAAGGGAGCTTTGTTGTATTCTATTTCCTTTTAGATAAGTTTGAAATTCCTTGTAGTGAAGAAATTAAACGTCTCCATCAGGTGCATTGCCACGTCTTCTCTAGGAAGCCTCCTTAACATCCTCTGGTGGCTCCTGAACTTTTTCTGTTCTCATTCACAGGGAAGCTCATGGGGCTGCCTGGAGACTTGAGGTTACATCTTGCCTAGTATTACCAAAATTGTGATACTTTTCTCCACCCCATAATAGCACAGTCTTTGGTCTCAACTTGAACTAAAGTCTTTTTTTTTTTTTTTTTTTTTTTTTTTAGTATTTATTGATCATTCTTGGGTGTTTCTCGGAGAGGGGGATGTGGCAGGGTCATAGGACAATAGTGGAGGGAAGGTCAGCAGATAAACATGTGAACAAGGGTCTCTGGTTTTCCTAGGCAGAGGACCCTGCGGCCTTCTGCAGTGTTTGTGTCCCTGGGTACTTGAGATTAAGGAGTGGTGATGACTCTTAACGAGCATGCTGCCTTCAAGCATCTGTTTAACAAAGCACATCTTGCACCGCCCTTAATCCATTTAACCCTGAGTGGACACAGCACATGTTTCAGAGAGCACGGGGTTGGGGGTAAGGTTATAGATTAACAGCATCCCAAGGCAGAAGAATTTTTCCTAGTACAGAACAAAATGGAGTCTCCTATGTCTACTTCTTTCTACACAGACACAGCAACAATCTGATCTCTCTTTCCTTTCCCCACATTTCCCCCTTTTCTATTCGACAAAACCGCCATCGTCATCATGGCCCGCTCTCAATGAGCTGTTGGGTACACCTCCCAGACAGGGTGGCGGCCGGGCAGAGGGGCTCCTCACTTCCCAGACGGGGCGGCTGGGCAGAGGCGCCCCCCCACCTCCCGGACGGGGTGGATGCTGGCCGGGGGCTGCCCCCCACCTCCCGAACGGGGCAGCTGGCCGGGCGGGGGTTGCCCCCCACCTCCCGGACGGGGCGGCTGGCCGAGCAGGGGCTGCCCCCCACCTCCCTCCCAGACGGGGCGGCTGCTGGGCGGAGACGCTCCTTACTTCCCGGACGGGGTGGTTGCTGGGCGGAGGGGCTCCTCACTTCTCAGACGGGGCGGCCGGGCAGAGACGCTCCTCACCTCCCAGACGGGGTGGCGGTCGGGCAGAGACACTCCTCACATCCCAGACGGGGCGGCGGGGCAGAGGCGCTCCCCACATCTCAGACGATGGGCGGCCGGGAAGAGGCGCTCCTCACTTCCCAGACTGGGCGGCCGGGCTGAGGGGCTCCTCACATCCCAGACGATGGGCAGCCAGGCAGAGATGCTCCTCACTTCCCAGACGGGGTGGCGGCCGGGCAGAGGCTGCAATCTCCGCACTTTGGGAGGCCAAGGCAGGCGGCTGGGAGGTGGAGGTTGTAGCGAGCCGAGATCGTGCCACTGCACTCCAGCCTGGGCAACATTGAGCACTGAGTGAGCGAGACTCCATCTGCAATCCCAGCACCTCGGGAGGCCCAGGCGGGCAGATCATGCGCGGTCAGGAGCTGGAGACCAGCCTGGCCAACACGGCGAAACCCCGTCTCCACCAAAAAATACAAAAACCAGTCAGGCGTGGCGGCGCGCGTCTGCAATCCCAGGCACTCGGCAGGCTGAGGCAGGAGAATCAGGCAGGGAGGTTGCAGTGAGCCGAGATGGCGGCAGTACAGTCCAGCCTTGGCTCGGCATCAGAGGGAGACGGTGGAAAGTGGGAGACCGTAGAAAGTGGGAGACGGGGGGAGACGGGAGAGGGAGAGGGATGTGCTTTTTTTCTAACCGTTATTGCCACCAAGTAATAATGTCTTAATTCACAATTTACATAGTGATTGGCTGGAGAGAGGTATTGAGCATAAATTTTTTTTTAAGATTCAACTGGGAAATGGATGATTTACATGATTTTAGTCTCTTTAGTTGTCTGGGTATTTCTTGACTGGGAATAGCAATATCTTAAAGGCCATTTTTAACAAGAATGCTAAGGATGGAACACTTGAAGGAAGCAGTCCTGTACAGTCAAATACTTCAGTTACCTTGGATAATAGAATGAAAACTCAATTGCCTACTTTGAACAAATTTTTTTTTTGGATTTTAATGGCTGGACAGAATAACATTCTGCTAATTTTAATCCTTGGTCATTTCCGATGTAATGGAAAATGCAGTTTGACTCAGAATCGGAGGCCTGGGGTTTGGACCCTGATTGTGCCAATTTATGTGACTTTAGATAAATCTTTTCATCAGTCTACCTTAAAGTTCTTCATTTCCTCCAGTTCCCTAAAATGAGGAAGTTAGTTTTTAGGGTGGTTATGAGAACTAAATGAGAGCACTTGAGAGATCATTCAGCCTGAAGTGGGTACTCAGTATTAGATGGCTAAATCTGCACAGTCTAGAATACCAGGCAAAGGTTACTCTGAAGGTCTTTGCTAATAACAAATCTTTCTCTAAGAAAGTTTGTAAATGTGATGTTAAACTCAGAAATGTCACATAGAACATATTGGAGCAATTATTGCCGCAAAAGTAACTCGTAGCAACCACAAAAACCCAGTGGTGTGCAGCAATAAACAGTTTATGAATTAGATAAGTGATTTCGGCTAGATGTCTCTGGAGCAGTTGTAGTCTTTCCTCGTTCATGAGGGAGTTGGCCTCACCTGGAAGGACTTGGCATTTTTCCACATGCCTCCTATCCTCCATTAAACAAGCATGTTTTTGTGGAGGTTGTAGAAGGCAACAACAGCCAAGCCCAATCCCATAACTCCCTTTCATGTCTGCATGCTTCATGCTAACTAGCATTCACCAGAAACAAGCCACATGGCTAAACCCAGTGTGGAAAGGCACTACAGAGTTATTAGACCAAGGGAGAGAACATAGGAGGGGTGAAGAATTGGAGCCTTAAATGCAGTCAATCTACCACACCCTTGCTTTGTATTTAACAGGTTACTGTACTGGTTTGCCAGCAAACAATGGAAAATGTGGAGAAGCTGAAGAATGCTCAAGCTGGGACTTAATAGAGTGGCCTATTTGGTTTGAAATGTTTTAACTTACAGAGCATTGAGTAGAAGCCTAATCTAATATACATAAGGAAGACAAAAGCAAAGGATTGTGTTTTCTATCTAAAGGTTAATCATTGTGGTTGCTCCTGGCCATTATCACATGACTGGAAGTTAACACTCTCCAAACGCTGAGCCTATCCTGTACAGCACTAGAAAGTAGAAAGAATCACTCAATTCAGGGAAACCGTTTTCTCTTAATGTGAACATTTACATTAATGCCATTTCCAAAACCTTTCTGGGACTTCTTAAATGCAAAGATGCTATCTGCTTTACTTCATGCTGCCTGTTTTTAGGAGCTTGGAGTGCTTTAGGAAGCTTCCCAATACTGGTTTAGCAGTAATTTGGTTGACTGATCAAGGCATGTTTTAACTTTGACACTGAAATTTTAAAAAGACAACAGTTATCTTGCCCGGAGAGTCAAGTTTCTGCTTCCAAGGAGGTCAGGAATTGTTCTCTTTGGTGATGTGGCTGTGCTTGGTAGCCCTTGAAAGTGGAGTCGACAGCAGTCCTCAGCTTTTGTGTGCCTGTCTTAGTCTGTTTTGTGTTACTATAACAGGATAGCTGAGGCAGGGTCACTTATGAAGGATGCTCACAGTTCTACAGGCTGGGAAGTTCAAGGGCATGGCCCTGGCTTTTGGCAAGGGCTTTGCTGCTGCTTCATAGCTTGATGGAGAAGGTCAGAGGGGAAGCAGACGTGCAAACAACCCACTTGTTCACAACAACCAAACAAGTCTCTTTTTAACAACCCACTCCTGGGGACTAATCTAGTCTTGAGAGAGTGAGAACTCATTGCAAGAGCAGCACCAAGCCATTCATGAAGCATCTGCCTCAGTGAACCAAACATCTCCCACTAGGCCCCAGCTCTCAACACCACCACAATGAAGATAAAATCTCATCATACATTTGAGGGACAGTTTGGGAGACAGACCATAGCAGTGCTCAGTATTTCTACCCAAATGTTCAGGTAACTTAATATATTTTTCCTTGAATATATGTTTAAATGGGCTTCCCTTCCCCACGCTCATCTTGAATGGTCCCACAACAACTTTTGATTATCACGTTCCTGTAAATACACAAAAATATTTTGTGGTCTTTTACTGGCAGCCCAGTGGATGGGACTTTAAAAAATCACCCAGATTCCAACAACCAGAGAAAACGACTGGTGTATATTTTTTCCAGTCTTTATTTGTATGTCTGTGTATATTCAATGGAAAATGTTTGAAGCTTCACTCACAGCACATTCCATTAGAGAAAGCTACTAAAATCATAAGGAAAATCTAAAATGCAGTAAGCCAGTCAGCAAGCCATAATGGGCATATGAAAACAAAGTTTTTTGCCATGATTTGTGGACCACAGAAGATCTGTGTTATTAGTCTATTTAAGTTTGGTGTTTGAAATTAAAAATGTTCGACATACTTTTTATGTTTTTTTTAAATATACTGTCTATATTTAAAATTGAGTATACTGTACTTTAGTGTGTTTGGAAGCAGATATCCCCAAATAAAAGTATACAGTAGAACCAAAGAATTTTATTGATCAGCTAGAATTTAGTTTTCAGGTGTAATAACTGTCAACCTAAATAACAGAGGCTTTCTAAAAGAAAATGATGTTTATTTGGGAATAGGGCATTGTGAAGGCAATATGCATGCCATAGTAAACTGTGTGTATTCAGGAAGGTAAAGGAAGACAGGTTTTTAAAGGACAGATAAAGATTATATAATTGTCTTGAAATAATTATTCTTGGCTACAAGGATTAATAACAAGGATGCTGCCAGTTCGGGTTTGGACAATCGGCTTCTAGGCAGATGTCCCAAAAGTATTTTCTGTGTAAGGTTGCGAATAGTGTTTGTGCAAGCTGGCGTGGTTTCTTCTGGGTCTTTGAGGTAGTGCGTAAAATCCCTCTCTTCATGGACTTCCCTGGCTCCATTTGTCAGGGCTTTTGGAAACATGACTCTTGATTCTGACAGCTTTCACCTTTCCCTCTCTTGATGAAGATGTTTTTCCGAAAGTATCTATGATGAATCATCTTGTAGTTAGGCTTTGATTGTCCCTTGGTGACAGAATAGACCTTTCCCGGGTTATTGGTCTGGTCCTGCATCCTGCATTGGCAGGAGTGATTGGCAACTAAAAGTCAGTGTTAAAACCCTTTTAGCCACCTTTGAGGGCAGGGAGGCTTTAAGGGAGTGGCACTTAGGCTAAGTCCACCTGGAGTCTATTATTAAGTCCAATTTTTTTTCCTTAGTCCTTTGTTGTCCCCTCAAAGTGCTGGGCTAGCATTATTCTGTTAGGAATTGTACTTCTTTCTGCAGAAAATTTGGCAAATAACAGATACAAAGTTTAAAAAGGAAATACACAAAATTAATAGTAATGTGACAATCCCAGTTTGCATAATGGTTTTGAGCCCTGAACCTAGGCTTACAGGCAACCAATTGAATAAATCAAATTGTAATACAATTCTTGCTCTGATGTCTTAGGAAAAATGTCTACAGCCTGAAATCATCAACTTTTTGTCCTGGTTTGCAGTTTGAATGTCTCTAGCTATGGCATTGGTTGGTATGGTGAACTTTTGTGTGACCCATACATCAGCATGAGACTTGCTCCTTTAAAAATTAATCACATCTTAGCTTATAGGCCTCAGAGCATGGGAGTAGTTTTTTTTCTTAGAGAGTCATAGCCAAATATTGAAGGAAATTAGGAGGATTCAGGAGCAAATCCAGTCTGCAGGTGGATAACAGGAGTTTCAAAACGGTACAGAGCTGTGATCTAATAACAGGTACATATAGCTTTCTTCAGAAACTTAAAGTTACCCTGATTTTTACCAAAGATGTTCAGAATAAAACAGATTTGTAAACTTTATCAGATTTTGTCTGCAAGAATAGTAGTATGGTCACAGTAATCTCAGATTTAAAAACCTCCTTGAGGCTAAGAAGCTAAGTCAAGGTAGACTTTAGATTTTACCTATAGTTTTAAGGTTCCTGGGCCTGCCAGGAAATGATAATTTTTAATTCAGTGTAATGCTGAGAACCATTGAAGCCAGGCATTCTACACATTCTCAAATATGACATTTTAATCAAAGCCTTGGTAATACAACCAGTGTTTCCAATTGTATCCTGTTATAACGAGAGCCGATTTTTATTGAACTTAGGCAAATCATATTGCCTTAAGAGTACTCACAAATAGGCTGGGCACAGTGGCTCATGCCTGTAATCCCAGCTCTTTGGGAGGCCAAGACAGGTGGAACACCTGAGGTCAGGAGTTTGAAACCAGCCTGGCCAACATAGTGAAACCTCCCCCCGGCCACCGTCTCTACTAAAAAATACAAAAATTAGCTGGGTGTGGTGGTGCATGCCTGTAGTCCCAGCTACTTGGGAGGCTGAGACAGAATTGCTTGAACCCTGGAGGCAGAAGTTGCACTGAAACAAGATCGTGCCACTGCATTCCAGCTGGGGCAACAGAGCGAGACTCCGTCTCAAAAACAAAAACAAATGAATACTCAAAATAGTTTCCAAATTGGAGGGATCAAGAAGAAAGGAAAAGCAAATATTTCTACCTTTGTTCACAAAAGTATTCCAAATTGCTGTAAACTATAGATAGCATGAGAGAATTTCTTTAAATATGGAAAACAAAACATTTAAGTAAAAAAACAATAATGCTTCAAATAAAAGTCACAGACACATCTTCAGTTACTTAGTCTCATGTAACTTTTTTTGTTGTGGTTGATCTTAATTAGTAGTTACATGGACTCATCAGTTTCTTGAAGTTCTGAAAAAATATTTAGTCCATTGGTATTAAAGTGATTAGTAACCTGTATTTAAAAGTGTGTTAGCATCTTTTCCATGAATCTGATTGCAAATGCTTTTAGAGAAAAAGCAATAACTGGGAATTACAAAAACTTAGAATAACCATGATTAAAAATCTGATGAGAGTTTACCATAACCAGAAATAGACAAAGAGTTTTGGTTATTTTTGTGGCAAACAGCATAATCAGAATTATGACTGATGACATATTTCTAACGGCATCGTACAATTTTGGAACACTCATATCAATAACATACTCATAAATGTAACTGTGTCTAGTATTACATCATTAGACAATGCTTTTCATACAATTTAATACATCAAAGAAGCCTAATTAGCTAACATCTCTACCAGATGGCATACACATGCTCTGAGGCTTTCCAGAGGCCCAAGTGGAAAACTCAAAGGTAATTTTAAGTCAAAAACACTTAATTTAGAACTTGAGCCTAGAGAAGCCTGTCAAAGATGTCAAAAGTTCGAAACAGGATCACAGGTCACTATAAAATATTTAACAAGAATGATAATCAAAAGACTTAAGAAGCAATGCAGAAAGTTACATACATTTAAAAACCATCTTTTCAAAGCTTCATTTTTCCCAAGCAAAAAAAAAACTTAAACACAAGAATTTATCTTGATAGAACATAAAATTTTTCTTAGGCCAGTTGCCAAAATGGTAAAGAAAAATCTCTTGCAGTGTGACTGCCTTTACTTATGGGAAGCCTATTTGGATATACTGAAAGTTGAATCTGATGAAAAGGTACTTGAATTTAATCAGACACAGGAAGAGTATTTCCAAGGTTATGAGTGTACGCCTTATAGAGGAATGTAAATAAGAAAGCTAGTATGTTGAACAGAATACATGGCTCTTGGAAAAATTACGAGAAATTTCCTGCTTGCGTGGAACAATTCAAACATGAGAAGAGCCAAGAATTCAGAATCAAGTTATACTGGAGGAAAACATTGCTTTTCTAGGCCTTCTACAGAACATTTCAGTATCAAGTTATAACAGCAAGAGTTAGAACCAGAGGAAAAAAGTTACAGGAGCTAATGAAAAAGTTAAGAGTTATCACCCCTGCCAAACAAAAAGATGTACCTTCTTAAGGGGAGAAAGAGCTAAAGGCAATGATGTGTGACCTACAAATAAGGTGCAGCAAGATACAGCAAAGGTTGAACTTGTGAGATATAAATCAGGATCTTCAAGAAGAAAACTCTACCTCAAGAAATGAAATGACCATCTTAAATGAAAAAAGACAGCCTTTCTAACCTGAATCTAGGGGAAATTAAACGGATCTCAGAAGGAAATATGGCAGAAATTTAAACTGTGGTTTAGAAGATGGCTGATTTTAGAATTAAAAATTAAAACCTCTTTCAATTTTATTAAGACCAGATCCTTAAAAAGAACCTTGTTCTAACATTGGGGACCAAATTTTGTGTGTGTGTGTGTGTGTGTGTGTGTGTGTGTGTGTGTGTGTGTATAGTGCATGTATAGCATTTACACTATCGTGTATATACAAATATATAGCATATGTATAGAATATACTGTATTATTGTACATATACATATGTACAAGTATATATGTAAGCTCAATGTCTTATGATTTCATTCTGACCTATTGCCAACTTCATTACACACAACTCCTTTCATAAATGTATCCTTCATGAACATTTCATGATCTGCACAGACCTTCAGTGACATGCTTAAACTTTCTGCTTTGTTTTATACTTCCCCTTAAACAACTGGTCATCCTGCTTTAGGATAAAAAGTTACTATGCAAGACTCATACAGAATTATTCTGTTAATTTTGTAACCTTCCTTACCAAAGGTACATTCTCACACCCATTAACTTCCTTCATATTTCTCTCCTCCTCCTACTTAGTGGTTCCTTTCTGTCTTGTTTCCATATTTGAAACAACCTCTAATAAACTCTGAATTTAAACAACTTTTTTCCCAATAAAAAGCAATTTTTATGCCTTATAACTTTTCTCATCAAAACATCTTTTTTTGGGTACACTTTGTATATGGAATTGTGTATTTTCAAATTTTAACTTATTAACCTTAATTTTTAGTGAAAACCTAGGAAGCAAAATTTTGAAGTGTTATATCAGCATTTTATAAATGAGAACCATATTATAATTTTTAGAAACATGTTTCCTTATAACTTTGTATATTAATAGGCCCAAATATATTTAGTCTTTCTATAATTTAGGAAGCCAAGAACAAACTAATATTTTCAGCAGTTTATTGTTTTTTTTTGGAAATGATCCAGACATTTACTGAAGATTAATTTATAAGATTTCAAATTACATGAAAAGTTCATTAACATCCTATTTTTAAAAACATTCTTTTGGTTTATTTTTTAGAGACAATGTCTTGCTGTGTTACCCAGGCTGGAGTTCAGTGGCTGTTCACAGGCACAATTGTAGCACACTGCAGCCTCAAACTCCAACTCACACAATCCTCCTGCCTCCGTTTCCTGAGTAGCTGGAACTATAGATGCATACCTGCATACCACCATGTCTCACCCTTGCTTATCCCGTTTATAATCCATCCAATTCTTTTTTTTTTTTTTTTTTTTGAGACGGAGTCTCGCTCTGTCACCCAGGCTGGAGTGCAGTGGCGTGATCTCGGCTCACTGCAAGCTCCGCCTTCTGGGTTCATGCCATTCTCCTGCCTCAGCCTCCCGAGTAGCTGGGACTACAGGCGCCCGCCACCGCGCCCAGCCAATTTTTTGTATTTTTAGTAGAGACGAGGTTTCACCGTGATCTCGATCTCCTGACCTCGTGATCTGCCCGCCTTGGCCTCCCAAAGTGCTAGGATTACAGGCGTGAGCCACTGCACCTGGCCCCCAATTCATTTTTAACAATTATTCCTAGATTACTTATAAAAACTGAGATATTAGACATAGCTAGTCATTTCAAGTTATTTTCCTGTTAACCATTTTTATTACCTGTGAGTATCATGTGTTCAATTAAGAACCATAAAAATGAAATATGTAGGTATTTTGCCAGTAACTCAGAGGACACAGCTGAAGTCAATAATACAAAATTAGTTCAACTTACAGTTATACAAAGATCATTCTGTTTTTAAGTTGAGTTTATAGTTTTATGACCTTAAAAAGTCTAACAGAGACAAATATAAAACTGAGTAGTAAATTCAGGCAAAAATTTTAAAGACACTTATTTTTGATTTACCAATTATTTTAAAACCAGCTTATCAGATGTTTAAGTTATATTAACTAAAAGGCACTTGTGTTAATTACTATATATTTTGTATTAGCACTCATTTATTTGATGAATAGAATTCCTTAAGGGATTTGTGGCCAACTGCCAGATTTTACCACGTAGACACAACATACAACATATATATACATATGTGTAAACACACCTAAACATACACATACACAAACATAGCTTTCATTTTAGAATTTTAGTCATACGATAGTAATACAGGCTTGCTGGTTTATAAAAGACAGTTATTGGATTCAAATTATATTTCTGAGAAAGTGGGACCTGCTCAGCTGGGTAAACATGCAGAATAGGTAATCTTATGAAAGCTGTGAACCAAAAGTTTTGGTAAATAGCAGTTTGGATTTTTAAAAAACCTCTTACCCCACCTCCCCAACCCCTTTTTTCCCTTTTTTCAGTTTCAAATGAGTTTAATGTTAATATTTAAATGCTTACATTTTTAGCTAGGACTGGCTGAATTGTATAAGAAAAAACAATCTCCAGGTGGCCTTGAATTTTTAGTAACAAATCTTTTGTTTGCCATTCTGGTTTTTTTGACTAGTCAGTGCAGGCAGGGAAGCATTTTAGCAGTTGTGGATGAGGGGTTTTTGTTTTGTTCTTTTAGCCTTTGCATAGCAGGCAAGCAATTTTTATGCTATACCAGAGATACCTTATATTATTGCCCTGAGCTCAAGATTTTGACCTGTTTGAGAGCCTAATTTTTATACGTATTTATCTAGTTCTTTTAGGCTATTAATCCTTTAATTAACTGTTCCATCACCCTAAGCAGTTATTAGGCAAACCTAAATTTACATTAAAAGGGATACTTCTTAATTCTAGGTGTTGGTTGCCAGGGAACTATTATAATTTATAAAGCCATTAATTTAAGGCCCTTTAAGACCTTTTTTTTTCTTTTTGTTCTTGGCTGGAATGCCGTAAGGAGTGAGTTTCATCTCAACACTGGCAGAAACAGCAGATTTAAAGTAGGCAGAAAAAAAATTAGAGAGCTTAGAAGACTCTACATATCAACTCTATAGCTGCAGTCTCTTGGTACTAAGAATAAAAAAGCTTGGGGAGTTTAGACAAAGCATAGACAATCTCTATGATGGTCATTGATCCAAAAACATGCATGAGGAAAAGCCACATAGCTGACCTGAAGTCCCAGAAAAGCAGGCATGCCTTAATGTTTGAGAATTTCCATTTTGTTTCTTCTCAATCTCTTAAGAGCAAAGAAAATTCTGTAAATCCTGACAGATAAGTCAGGTGTTTGGACCAGTGTTTTAACTGGTGGCGATTGCCCTAGTGGCTTTAAAAGAGCCATCCTGTGCCCAAAATTTAGAATGTTTATTTTTGCTCTTGGGAGATGTTCAGAAACAGGGGAAAAGAGCCAAATCATTTACAGATGCATGTAACCATATCGAAACGAAACCAAAATCAGTGTTCCCAAAAGTGTTAACCCAGTCATGCAGATTAAAAAATAATATAAACACAGAAGAACCCAAAGTAAATTTACCAGAAAAGGCATGCCTCAGAATCCAGAGTACTCAGCCAGGCGCAGTGGCCCATGCCTGTAATCCCAGCACTTTGGGAGGCCAAGGCAGGAGGATCGCTTGAGCCCATGAGTTCAAGACCAGCCTCAGCAGTATAGTGAGACACTGTCTCTAAAAAAAAATTGTTTTTAAATCCAGAGTACTCAAACCAGAGGGACACTTGTCTTTATATCAAAAAGGACTTGCCAGGAAAGACAAAAAGTCTTTTGTCATCCCAGGAGGGATGTAAAGTCCTTTATTAAAGTGGTCTTAGAACCAAGACAAATCCAAAGTCAAGTCAAAAAGCCTCTGCCAAAAGTGGGAGGCTCTGCCTGAGAAAAGACTCACTGGGGCAGAACAGACAAGCTATGTAAGCGGAGAGCCCAAAGGGCTCCTGTGAGTACTGCATACTGATTCTGAGATCACCACTTCTCTCTGAAATGTGTCCTACTTCAGGTTCTACTGCTGAACACCATTTATGTCAACACAGAGAGAGGCTCTCTAAAAGAAAACTCTATTTGGGAATACAGCATTGCTGTAGAAATACGCATGTCATGGGCCGTGCGCGGTGGCTTATGCCTGTAATCCCAGCACTTTGGGAGGCTGAGGTGGGCCGATCACGAGGTCAGGAGTTTGAGACCAGCCTGGCCAACATAGTGAAACCCCCTCTCTACTAAAAATACAAAAAATTAGATGGGTGTATTGGTGGGTGCCTATGATCCCGCTACTTGGGAGGCTGAGGCAGAAGATTGGCTTGAACCTGAGAAGTGGAGGTTGCAGTGAGCCTAGATGTGCCACTGCACTCCAGCCTGGGCGACAGTGCAAAACTACGTCTCCAAAAAAAAAAAAAAAAGACCCATGTCATGGTAAACTACGTGTGTATTCAGGGAAGTAAAGGAAGACAAAGATTTTAAAGAAAAATGAGGGTTGTATAATTGTTTTGAAATAATTGTCGTTGGTTACAAAGATCAATAGCAAGGGTGGTGCCACTCTGAAGTTGGACAGGCAGTGGCTAGGCAAAAGTATTTTGTGGGTAACCTTTGTGAAAGGTTGCAGTTTTTGTAACACAAGCTGCTTTATTTTCCCAAAAGCTTTCACAGTACATAGAAAATATATTGGACGTGTATTAAATGTGCCAAATTAGTCAGCAATATTACATTAAAATATGTGTTATTACTTGTTAATGTTCTTAATAAGTTGTTCAGGCAGTTATACCAGACTATCTTTTCTCATTTTCCAATTTATAAGTGTATTATCCAAAAATGTTAGTTTTAGGGTGACCACTGTATATTTTGGTATTTTTTAAAGCTACCCAATTGTGTATAATTTATAAAAATCTTTTTTTCATAAGACCTAAAACTTCTGAACAATACATAGGTGCAAATAAATAAATTCCTTTTTATCTCAAACTCACTTCCACTGCCCTCCCTGAAGAAAGCCTTTTGTTATTGTTGTCTTGACTAAATGTGGCATGGGAGCTAACATTTTCAAGGGAAGCTGATCTTATCTCCGGGCTCTAGAAGCCAAGACATGAGGTATGTGTTTACCGTCTCTTAGGTGACTCTCCAGAACTTTCATTCTCAACCTCCTCCCTCACTGCCAGTTCCTCCTCAGCTTCTTAGCCAAGTGGTAGAGGAAAAATGGTATTTTATGTCAGGACTAAGCCATGTGCTCTGAGCCCTGGGTAAGTCTGCAAGGCTTCTCTAGAACTCATACATAGGTCAATTATTCCTCCTCTGAAAACTTAAACTCTGGCACCACTAGCTTTTTCCTACAGCATACATGGGCTCAGTAAATCCTCTGTTAAGACAACAGGAAAATTAAGACAATGTCCTTGCAAGCCCCATAACTACTTTCTATCCCTGCTATTCACAGCCAAGTGTGTCGAGACCAGTTCACACAAACCTTGTTGATTTTCGGTTTCACCCCCTCCTTACTAAATCACCCCTCCATTTGCTGCAGTTGCCCTTGCGTGCTGTACTCAGACTTGGAGGAAGTGATGTCTTATTCAAGGCCAGTTTTTGTACTAGTGGTTAAATAAATGGTTTCCAAATTGGAGTCAGAAGGAGAGCTTCTAAAATGTAGGTTCCCTGGCCTCAATTGTGAGATTCTGCTTTAGCAGGTCTGGAATTGGAGCACTGGGATCTGCATTTTCAGAAAACCCAAAATGATTATCAGCCAGGACTTAAACCTCTGCTTTAGACCACATTCCCTGTGGGCTTTCAGATTTTCTATCAATGTTCTTCCCTCTTCCCAGCTCCCACACATTAAAACTCAGATCATGCAGAAAAGAAGTTACAGTTCCTTCATTTCACATCAATTTCTCATGCATCCCATCTGGTTTTGGGAAGGTGTGGGACGAGGTGGATGGCCTTAAACTTGCCAATCAAAGATAACGTTCTCTTTCGATTCAAATAGCCTATCTCAGGCTTAAAACCATCTCTTTGGATAAATGCTCAGCTTTTCAAAGGTTCTTCCTAGCTTCTTCCTCATGATGGCATCTAGTGGGTGAGAACAGTCATCTCCAGGTGACACAGGAAAGAGTTTCTCTAATGTATGTGCTGAGGTCCTTGACGGTCCTGCTGCTGGTGCTCATCCTGCCATCTTTGCTGGATGTCACTGAGTCTACTGGGTAATGTAAGTGGGTCCCTGGCTTTTGTTCACTGCTGTCATGCCCTGCTCCTGACCACAACTCTGTCATTGCCTTTGGTCTCAAGGTCTCTACCTTAATAGCTTCCATGTCCCAACTATGGGACTGTTAATCTGCTGGGCTTTGGAGTGGGTGGGAAGGGATGATGTTGGAACTTTGGGATGTACTGAACATCTTGCTCAAGCTTTGGGAAGCCAACATTTTCTCAGACTGACTAGACACCTCCTTCCACCAATGCTGAGCTAGTGCTCCTGTGCCATACTGGGTAAGCCTCTAAGTCATGAGTAGGACTTTTTTGAGTGGCTTGCAGTCTTCCCCAGGCTATGCCAGGAAAGTAGTTGACTAACCCTGCTGCTCCAAGACTCGCATACCCATCCTGAAGTTTCCGTTTATTTCCCAACAGGGCAATTGCAATCTCAATCAATCTCTCCCTGCCCTGGGAGTCATTCCACTCCTGCCTAATGAAGAGACTCTTCTCACATCGTATTCTCAGTTTCTCTTATCCATGGTTAGGAGTAAAACTCATGTTCAGTTGTCCAAGCTTTGCTTTTAGTATGTGAATGGAGCTCTTAGCATGTAGAACTCCCTTCTCATTCTCAGTAAAGTCTGACTTTGAAGACTACTTATCATCTTCCTAGAGATGCCAAAGAATAATCAAGATAATAAAGGCAGGCTCTGAGATTCACAGCTGAGTAGCAACTGTGCTGTTACTCTAGTACACACCCTCTCCTTTCCTGTGACTGTCAGGCTTCAGGGCTTACCTTTATTGGAAAGACAGCAGGGGGGCATATATGAAGAAAATGGAATCTTTAATATTGTCAAAGTCTTGACCCAATAGAGACATTCTTGCCCCAGACTCTCTTGCTTCAGTGCCTTTGCCTGTTCTGGTCCTAAGTACCTTGAATATCCTTCTCTTGATGCCCTGATATAAAACTCTTTATTCCTCAAAGCCAAGTTCAGGTTATCACCTCCACCACAGACTTTTCTTTCCCTCCCCAAACTTCATTGCCTCTTCTCATCACTCCCTTTGTAATTTGTTTATACTGGTAAGAGAGCATTCATCATAATTAGGCCTATCTATGCCTACCTTTCTTGTTAAATTATGAGCTTTGTTCTGCCTTGGATATCTCTCTGGCTTGGATATCTCTCTGGCCTTTGCTCTGCACTTCCAAATGTATCCATTATTCAAGACCCAGGTTTCCAGCCTGATCAACATAGCAAGATCCCATCTCTCCAAAAAAAAAAAAAAAAAAAAATTGTGGGGCCGGGTACAGTGGCTCATGCCTGTAATCCCAGCACTTTGGGAGGCCGAGGCAGGTGGATCATGAGGTCACGAGTTTGAGACCAGTCTGGCCAACATAGTGAAACCCCATCTGTACTAAAAATGCAGAAAATTAGCCGGGTGTGGTGGTGTGTGCCTGTAATCCCAGCTACTCGGGAGGCTGAGGCAGGAGAATCGCATGAACCCGGGAGGCAGAGGTTGCAGTGAGCCGAGATTGCGCCACTGCACTCCAGCCTGGGTGACATTGCAAGACTCCATCTCAAAAAAAAAAAAAAAAAAAATTAGCTGGGCATGGTGGCAGGCACCTGTAGTCCCAGCTACTTGAGAGGCTGAGGTGGGAGGATTGCTTGAGCCCAGGAAGTCGAGGCTTCATGAGCCATGTTTGTGCTACTGCACTCTAGCCTGGATGACAAAGTGAGATCCTTTTCTAAAAATAAGGACCCAGTTTATTTTATTTAGTTATTTAGTTATTTTTGAGACCAAGTTTCATCACTCAGGCTGGAGTGCAATGGCACAGTCTTGACTCACTGCAACCTCTGCCTCCTGGATTCAAGCAATTCTTCTGCCTCAGCCTCTTGAGTAGCTGGGATTGCAGGTGCCCGCCACCACACCTGGCTAATTTTTGTATTTTTGGTAGAGACAGGGTTTCACTATGTTGGCCAGGCTGGTCTCAAACTCCTGACCTCAGGTGATCCACCTGCCTTGGTCTCCCAAACTGCTGGGATTACAGGTGTGAGTCACCCTGCCTGGCCAGAACCCAGTTTAAATTCCATCCTCTCTGCAGAGTCTTCCTTAACCACCCCTATTGAAAGTTACCCCTGCTTCCTACAAGAAGTGGTACTTGGATGTTCATGAGATACCTGTGCAAGGCTCCTGTGGGGGTCCTGGGGAGACAGTGACATGGACACTCATGAAAGGAACCTTGGAATAGCGAGTGTGTGTGCTATAAAATGTGCTTTAGATTTGATTACCACCACTTAAGTTATGAGCTCTGATATGGTTTGGGTCTCCATCCCCACCCAAATCTCATCTTGAATTGTAATCCCTACATGTTGAGGGAAGGAAGTAATTGTATTATGGGGGTGGTTCTCCCATGCTGTTCTCATGATAGTGAATTCTCACAGGATCTGATGGTTTTATAAATGGTAGTTTTTCCTGTACTTTCACACACTCACACTCTCTTCTGCCACCTTGTGAAGAAGGTGCCTGCTTCCCCTTCTGCCATAATTGTAAGTTTCCTGAGGCCTCCCCAGCTGTATTAGTCTGATCTCACGCGGCTAATAAAGAGATACCGGAGACTGGGTAATTTATAAAAGAGGTTTAATTGACTCACAGTTTTACATGGCTGGGGAGGCCTCACAATTATGGCAGAAGGTGAAGGGGGAGCAAGACACATCTTACATGGCATCAGGCGAGAGAGCTTGTGTAGGGGAACTCCCCTTTATAAAACCATCAGATCTCGTGAGACTTATTCACTATTACAAGAGCAGCACGGGAAAGACCCACCCCCATGATTCAGTTACCTCTCACTGGGTCCCTCACATAATATGGGGAATTATGGGAGCTCCAATTCAAGATGAGATTTGGGTGGGGACACAGCCAAACTATATCACCAGCCATGTGGAACTGTTGAGTCAATTAAACCTCTTTCCTTTATAAATTACCCAGTCTCAGGTATTTCTTTATAGCAGTGTGAGAACAGACTAATACAAGCACCTTGAGGTCAGAGGCTAAAATCACTTTTTCCCAAACATTTCCTTTTTATATATGCTACATCTTTGTGTCTGCTTCAACATTTCCAGCAGTGCTTTATATATGGTAGGCATGCAATAAATGCTTCTTGATCGACTGACAGGTGCTCAGAAGATCTAGGTTGGTTGATTCTCTTGTGATGCCATCTTTTCCTGAGAGCTCATTAATTTTTAAGTTGTTTTCCTTGAAATGCATGGTATGTTTCCTCCACCCTGCTCTTTGCCTTTCATAGGGTTCCATTTTGATCAGCTGCTCTCATTGTCTGTTTTGTGATCAAAGGTTCTGATGAACTTTGGAATATGTGTATGTTTGGAGTGAGGATGGGGTCTGGAGGAGATGCATGGTTGAGGACCAATTCACCCAACCCAGCTTACAGAAGTAAAGCGGCCCCTTAGGAGCACTGAAGCATTGCTGTGGATTTCAGAATTACCTTATTTCTTTTTCTTTTTTTTTTTTTTTTTTTTGAGACGAGGTCTCGCTCTGTCGCCCAGGCTGGAGTGCAGTGGCACAATCTCAGCTCACTGCAAGCTCCGCCTCCTGGGTTCACACCATTCTCCTCCCTCAGCCTCCCCAGCAGCTGGGACTATAGGTGCACGCCGCCACGCCTGGCTAATTTTTGTATTTTTAGTGGAGACAGGGTTTCACCGTGTTAGCCAGGATGGTCTCAATCTCCTGACCTTGTGATCCACCCGCCTCAGCCTCCCAAAGTGCTGGGATTACAGGCGTGAGCCACCGTGCCCAGCCAGCTTCTTTCAAATCAGAGTAGGCCTTCCAGTGTGGCAGGCCATAAGATCTGAAGTTTTCACCCTGTTCCTGGAAGCCAAGTGGACAGCAACTAATTTTTACTTTCTTTATTGCACATTTGGGGCTTGGGGGATAGAGTCAGATGTGTGTCAGTTGAAACTGTAGCTACTGCATTCCACTCCTTGGGGGATCGTAGTGCTCATGCCAACAGAAAACTTCGAGGCTAATAATTACTGTCTTCAGAGTACAAGACAGGCACGGAAGTTGTTTTGGCATAAGAAAACCACGATTTGCATCCCACAGTCTAAGGAAGACGATGCTGAATTCAGAAGATGGTGCAAAAGTGTGACAGTTCAGCTGTGGCGGCTGTTGCTGATGCATGGGACTATTTTATTTACATTTCCTTTCTTCTTTTTTAACAGAGACAGGATCTTGCTGTGTTGCCCAGCCTGGTCTTAAACTCCTGGGCCCAAGTGATCCTCCCACCTCAGCCTCCCAACGTGTTGGGATTACAGGCATGAGCCACCATGCCTGGGCTTTATTTATATTTCCAAGTCAAATGTTAGTTGGTCAATCAGTCTTTTTAAGCACCAATTTTGTGCCTAGCCTTGTGGAAACTGTAGGAAAAAGATACTTTTTATTTGGGAGGACCTTGATTTGCTGTCACAGGTGCCACTAATGCCAATTATAAGGCAGTGTGGAATCAGGTGATTGAAAGCCCAGTCTGTAGCATAAACTGCTGCAGGGTTCCAGTGGGGGCAATTAAGGTGGGCAGGGAGGGTGGATAGCATTTGACTTTGACAGCATAACCTGAGCAGAGGCACAGTGGGGATGGTGAGTGTGCAGTGGGAGGAGGGAGAGAGGTAAGTGGTAGGGAAGAGGTGGGAAGGGGGCAAGGAGAAGGCTCAGGAGGTTTGGGGACAGGGAAATGACTTGGTTGGCGACCTCTTACTTTCTTCTCGTGTGTGCAATTTGGAATTCACTTGGTTCTTAGTATTTCTGGGTCAGATGACTTCTTTGCAGTATGAGAAACCATTTCCCAGGCTGGCTACCTGGGCTGTGGTATCTTCCAGTGCTCCTCTGTGATTGTACTCAGATCAGCTCGTCTAGGCAGGCAGGATGGCAGAAGCCCTCTGACTTCATGTCTGAAAGAGTATGTGTTTCAACTCTGTAATTACAGCATTTAACAGACGATATCAGCCCTCTTTGGGATGGCTTTTGGCAAATGGGCTAGAAGTCTATTGTGCATTTAAATGATACTGCATCTTCTCTTTAAAAGGTTTCTCAGTGAGTCCACCCCACTCTGTATCCAAGTATGTCTCAGGCCATGAGGCAAAAGGAAATGAGTAGTTCTTTTTGGTTGGAGAATTAAAAAGAAATCTCCACCCAAGTAACAGGTACATAGTGGGAAAAAATAACATCTGCCTGAAAGCTTCATCTTCAGGCAAAGAGAGGGTCAGGGGGCGGGAGCTTAGTAATGGGGAAACCTCAGAAGATTTAAAGAGAATTACAGACAGACAAGGCTGAACATTGGCTGTCATCCAACAAAGCTCTTATAAGATGGGAATCACTGCCCGGTTCTTGAGCTCCGACCTGGAGGGAAGAGGAGTCTGGAAGACTTGGCACAGGCCTGAGTGCTTCATTGTCTTTCTGGTTCCAAGTCCTCCTCAGCTCACTAGGAAGGAGGTGGGGTGGGGGCAGGTAGGCCACTCTGCATAAGTGCACACATCTACACTGGCTAGTCTACTTCACAATTCCCCCACAGGTTATCCTTATCTCTACCTGGTTCCAGTTCCAGATTGGAGGGATATAGAATACCATCCCCACCCCTCACCTTGCTTGCTCTGGCCTGGAAAACTGTCATTCCTTTACCACCAGCTGGCATCTGCCATATGCTTCAAGGAACTGAATAAAGAGGAAGGGGAAAGAAGAAACTAGAGAAACTGGAATGCTTCCTATCTGACCCCCAAGTACAGGGACTGCCTCTTTCCGTAACGGCACAGAACGTCTCCATCCCTTTGACCTCCACCTCCCCAGAGATGCCCGAGGAGGACAGCCTTGTTTCTGTGATCTGTTGTTGAGAACTGCTGCTGAGAATTCTTCCTTCAGCACCGCCTTAGGCACCATTGGTTTTTCACTAGGTCCGCTGTAGAAAACAGCCAGGAATTACTTAGTTGACTACCACCTGAGGTGCTGTTTGGTGTTGGTAATAAAGAATAAAGGTGGAAATGAAGCAACGAGACTGCTTTTCTTTGTGGTTCATAA